GCCACACTTTCCTCTTTACTATAGGAAAACAACGTAAAAGGATAAGATTGATGATAAATGGGCTTGGTGATATTGACAAAAAGGGGAAGAGGGGCTACTTTTGCCTGGACCCCAGCCCTGTGTACACTGGTCAGGGCTTCTCCCTGCATGCAGAATGCCAGCCCCTATTCAAGAGACATGGAAAGGCCATGACATGGATATTGTTTTAGAGAGAGGGAGAGAGAGATGGAAAACCCAGATTTCTCTGTGAACTCTTCCAATCTTTTTGACAAGTACTTCAAATTTTTAAAATACTGTGGGAGCCTCACAAACATTTTTGTGTCCTGTCTGGTTCGTTGGTCACCAGTTTGCGCCCCCTAGATGCGCACTGGATCAGTAGTGGGTTTGTCATGTTCTGAAGCTCTCAAGGCTGCTTTGAAGCCTCAGTTTGTCGTGTGTGCAGGCGAGGACCCGGGCAGGTGGGTGAGTCCCGCTTGGGCGCTGCCTGGGTGTGCTCTGCTCCAGCATGCGTCGGTCGAGAGTGAGTGAGAATACGTCTGTGAGCGGTCAGGTGAACCGGGTCTGACCTGCCCAGGTAAGGTGGTGGAAGAATAGGAAATGGCCCTGTGAAAAAAAAATTTCTGCTAATTGGTCTCCAGACGCCTGCAGTCTCCCCCAGCCTCTTCTCTGGGACCAGGCAGCCACCCACCTGCTATGACCAGCCCGGGGAGGGGACGGGACTGGCTCTGGTGTCTCTTCTGGTCCGGGCACAACTGGATTCAGCACTAATGACGGACTCTACCCCAGCGGAGCGCTGGACCCTGGCAGGAGTCGCAGGCTGCCCGCTGCTGGCCCGCGGACCGGCACCCCCTCCCCCAAAGCTGTTGCCATGGCCACAGGGGACATTTGATGTGAAGCGCGGCTCCCCCCTCTCCACTCGCTTTCTCCGCTCGCCTTCAGGATGACGTCATGAACATCCGTGGCCCTGACAGGCCACCCGTGGGTTGGTCTCAGCTTTAAAGCAGCTGTTCTCCTCTGGCCCGGCAGCCGCGGCGACTGTGTTTGCACCCGGCGGACCATGCCAGGACTACGGACCCGGACAGGACTGATGGCCTCAGAGAGGCAAGTATTCAAGGGGCACTTCACAAACAGCTTCCTCAAACCCCACCCCCTCCCCCGCACTGCGCTGCTACTTGCACTGCGGCTCCTGGGGGGAAGCAAAGTACCGGCAGCTGGGTGGTGAGGGGCTTTCTTCCAGAAAGAAACGGAGAGCAAGTGGTCTTCCTCCCTAGCCGCGGCGACCCATGCCAGGTAAAAATCCCAGCCGAGGTCCCCGGTCCCGTCCCCTCCTCCAGGTCAAGGGCTCGGGACTGGAGAAGCAGCCAACTGGAGCTGATATTCGGGAAGCTAAGCCTGAGGCTGCTCTGGAGGGCCGGAGAAGCGAGCGGCCAGGCTTGGCACCCGCCAAATGTGCCTTGCCAAAATGAAGAGGAAGGAAGGCGACTCCGGAGCCCAGCAGGTGAGCGCTCCTACGGGATGCTGGGCAGGCTAAAGCCTCTCCTCTTTGCTTTGCCTGCCACCAGATCTGAGCGCCAGGCTGGCCAGCACCCAGAGAGCCCAGAGCCGCAGGAAAAAATGTGAAAAGTACCAGGAGACCACTGGGTAATCGCCCCAGTGCAAAGGGCCTTTCTTCCTACCCACCGCAATTGCAGCAAATAACTCCAGGGAGGGGAATCAGAGGCGCCGGGGATTGCGCCCTGGGAGAGCCCTATCTGCTGAAAGAGAGCGCCTAATGCCGTTACTTCCCAGTGTAGCCTTTCCACTCGGCAGACCAAGCGCCTCTCCTTCGAGTCGCTACCCGCTTGGAGTCGGCTCAGAATCAGGCTGCTAAAGGTCCCTGGAGCCCCTCCCCCAGCGAATCCGAGCCTGCAGCTTCAGCACCAGAGGCTGGACAGCGCCCCGGCCCTAGGGTGCCCATGGTCGGTGCCTGCGCACGGCTCGGCCTCCCAGCCCACGCCACTTGCGCTCGCGGCCCCTCAGACCCCACGCGGAGGAGGTCAGGAGGTGACACAGGTTCGCGGAAGAAAGCGGGACTCATCTTCCTCATTTCTCCAGGGATTTAGGTGTGGGATTCTAGGAGAGCATTCTCTCTCGCTCTGGCCACGACCAGTGGAAAAACTTGGCGCCAAATTTAGGCAGTGGTGCGGGGAGCAGAGGCACGATTGCAGGCGGTGAGCAAAGGGGCAAGCGGGACAGAGGATCTACTGTGAGCCCCAGGCTCTGGTGTTCCGTGAAAAATCGCCACATTTAAATCCTGCGCTCCCCCGTGCTCCCTCTCGCTCTCTCCCCCTTCCTTTTTCCCTTCCTTCCTTCCTCCCCGCGCTCTCTGTATGCCTTAATAGGAGTGAGTGAAAGGGAAAGAGTGGGGTGGAGGGAGAAGATATTGAAGCCGAGGTAAGAAGCACATTTTATCTAGGTCTCAAAACTCAAGCGTGGATGAAATCTGTTCAAAAAGAACATCAAGGTACGCGTTTTTTTACCCAAAGGAGCCCAAAGTGACCTTTGTATGAGGAGCAAAGATTATTGTTTGGCCAAGAAGGGGAAAGATAGCGGAGGGAGAGGCGCTATCACAAAAGGGCTAACGGAGGTGGAGAAGGAAGGGAAAGGACTTGGCACTAGCATGCTTACCAGGCAACCAGTCGCAGCACCTGCCTCCTGTTGCCTTGGTTACGGTGGGTGGCGGGGCTTTGGCCACTGATAATCAGTGAGCACCTTGACTATTTAAAATATCTCCTGGGGAGCCCCTGCCTTGTCTGGGCTAGGTGAGAGGCACATCGATCCCGCGTAAGGCCCCGTCTGGGGAAATCCTGGAAGATGTTTGTTTTTTGTTTGTTTGTTTTTATTTTAAGTAAAGGCGCATAGCAGAGCAACTTACCTTTCCACCACTACAGTCATCCCCTCCCCCCTCCACCCCATGGCTTCATTTCTCCAGGATTTACAATTTGGGCTTTTATATTTTTCATTTAGTCCTTTATACTGAAGGAGCTGAGTTCCTATCCCCACCCTCTCTTTTTCCCCCTTAAAATGAGAAAAAAAAATTGCTTTTCCTGGATGTACAGGAGGGAGACAAGGAAATTGTCCAGGGGTGTCTACTGTAGAGAGAAACTTTCTCCCTGGTTTGATAGTCATCCCTGCCCCACTAAACCACTCCCCTCAGGGGAGAGAGGGCTGAATTCTGGATTACCCCCACTTCTCACCTTGCCCCATAGACCACATAGAAAGCACAGGTAGAGGGAAACGTGTCTCCCTTAGCAGATGGACACTAGCATCACTCTCATTTGATTCCTCAAGATTCTCTTCTCTTCTTCCTCCCCAGCATCGCCTTCATAATTAGCAAATACAGCACCTAAAGCTTCTAATCCTCTGAGTTTTTCTGTTTCCCTTGATTGACAAACATTGACTCCACTTTCACCTGTCAGCCTTGCCCTGCCTATGTCCATTAGAAACATCTGGGTAGGAAATTATTTTACTCATAATTTTCCAAAGGCAGCTGTAACATTCTCAGAATGATTTGAGAGGAAATCGCTAGCAAGTTACCAGAACAGCCTGTGCTCTGTGCACTGTTTCATCTCAAATAAGTCTAAGTGCCATGAACGTTCTCTTTCCCGAAAAACAGCAACAATAACAACAACAAAAAGAAGTTTGTTTTAAACTGAGATATTACTTGACAACACGGGGTTGGAGAACATTTCTGTTTCAGGCAGGAACTGTGATATCTTTATCTGTGATGCCCTGAACCATAAACACACAGGTCTTTTCTTTTCTCCTCTTGTTCTCTTCTTTTCTCTCCATTTCCTTCATTTATTATTAATATAAGAATTTTTATTCATTATAATTTCAGCATAAGTTTAAAAGGTCAAAAATTCGCTCGGTGAACTGACTTGATAGTTTTGCGGGTATTTACATTAAAATGCTTTTAAAATGCTTTTCTCTCCCATGTTACTATAGAAACTTCCCTTTAGACCAGACCAGACAGCTGGTCTGCTTTTTGTACTTTTCTTCCCAAAGAAGTGCTTTCCTTTATGAATTGTCCGGGGCAGCTATCATTGATCACATCAGTAATGTCCCATAGCAACAGTTGTGTGGTTTTTTTTAATTATTATTCACTTTCTGCTTATTTTCTTTATGGACAAAGGGTCTACTTTCAAGAAGATAACTGAGCTCTTATTGGCTGGAAAGGAAGAAGCATTCTTTCATTGGTTGGTGTGTATTGCCTTGTCAACCAATAAGAGGATGCCATTTATCCTTTTCTGACTAGCTGAGTGAGCAGGGTACACAGAAGGATTGAATCTGCCTTAGTTCCATCCAGTAGCAAAGGACAGAACTCAGAGTCCTGGACTCAGGATCTGGAATTGACTTTGGCTAATCCAGATTGCACTGACTTGCAAGGATGACATTTTTTACCTACCTATTCGCAGCTTACTTCAACATACCTGCCTTATACATTGTCCTATGGCTTTTTTCCCCCTTCATTTTAGGAGATACTGTGATCATCTTTCCAAGTCAGTGCAGGTTATTGTTACCAGCACACTGAGGGTCCAGAGAATTTTGTGATTTCCCCTAAAAATAGATAATTGGTCCTCATTATTAGAGATTTGGTGAAAACTTTTGGAGATGAAGATGGAAAGCTAGAAGTCGGAAGAACTGCATTGCTTGTGATGCAGAATGGATATCTCAGCTTGTGGATTCACTCTACTCAGCTCTCAGCTTTGGTGTTTTGTGTTTGGTGTTTGGTGTCCTCTTCACTTTGATTTTTATTTGTCTGTTTTTCCACTTTCATTCTTCAGAGCTGCGCTTTTGGCCTGAATTTTCAGTGACAAATAGAAAAGCTGAATGGATGGAGACAATGACTCTTTAATTCAATGTAAGAGCTGACTCATCGCTTCCCAGGAAGACTTGTTGCAGGTAGGTGATGGTTATCCTGGAACTGGAGATTACCAGCCCCTCTGCCTGTGTGTTCTCTCTTCAGGCTGCTGCCCCATTGGAAGATTACTCCCCAGGCTTCCCTTGCCCCAAGCAGTGAGCTGACTGGAATGGTACCCCGGGAGGCCCCTGAGTCTGCTCAGTGCCTGTGCCCTTCCCTCACCATCCCAAATGCCAAGGATGTGCTTCGGAAGAGGCACAAGAGAAGGAGCCGACAGCACCAGCGGTTCATGGCCCGGAAGGCCTTGCTGCAGGAGCAGGGGCTGCTGAGCATGCCTCCAGAACCAGGGTCCTCCCCACTGCCCACCCCTTTCGGGGCAGCGACAGCAACTGAAGCTGCCAGCAGTGGGAAGCAGTGTCTGAGGGCTGGATCTGGCAGTGCCCCATGCAGCAGAAGGCCTGCTCCCGGGAAAGCCTCAGGGCCCTTGCCCAGCAAGTGTGTGGCTATCGACTGTGAGATGGTGGGCACGGGACCCCGAGGGCGGGTAAGCGAGCTGGCCCGCTGTTCCATTGTGAGCTACCATGGCAATGTCCTCTATGACAAGTACATCAGGCCTGAGATGCCCATCGCTGACTACCGTACCCGCTGGAGTGGCATCACTCGGCAGCACATGCGCAAGGCTGTCCCCTTCCAGGTGGCCCAGAAAGAGGTAAGGGCAGGGATGGGGACTTGTTTGGGAGGGTGACCTCCCTGACTCCTCTTTCTGCTCACAGATCCTTAAGCTCCTGAAGGGCAAGGTGGTGGTGGGGCACGCGCTGCACAACGACTTCCAGGCGCTCAAGTATGTCCACCCTCGGAGCCAGACCCGGGATACGACCTATGTCCCAAACTTCCTCAGCGAGCCCGGCCTCCACACCCGGGCCCGGGTCTCTCTAAAGGACCTGGCCCTGCAGCTGCTGCACAAGAAGATCCAGGTGCGTGGTGGGAGAGTGGCTGGAAGGGAGGGGCAGGCAGTGATGTGTTGGCTCTCGTCAGTAGGTGGGCCAGCACGGGCACTCATCAGTAGAAGATGCCACGACAGCCATGGAGCTCTACCGGCTGGTGGAGGTGCAGTGGGAACAGCAGGAGGCCCGCAGCCTCTGGACCTGCCCCGAGGACAGAGAACCTGACAGCAGCACAGACATGGAACAGTACATGGAGGACCAGTACTGGCCCGATGACCTGGCCCACGGCAGCAGAGGAGGAGCCAGGGAGGCACAGGACAGAAGGAATTGAGAAGGGGGCGGGGCTCCCTGGCTGGGCTTCCGGTGTGGCCGGTAGGAAGTGGGGGCCAGGAGAGCAGCGGGCACTCCTTCCTGGGCAGGGTGGGGCAGGATGCAGTGAGCCAGCCCCAGGGCCAGAGGAGTAGGGGTCATCTGTTACCTTGACACCCTCTGCACACAGCATAGCCCTCTCTCTCTCCAGGGCTGTTGGTTCTTTCTTCTGACTCCTGTGGTTTTGCTAATGGCACTTTACAGACTCCATGGAGATGTCAGGTGGACCATCTTCTAGGGCCCAGCAGGAGTAGGGAATGTGCCAACAGACTGCCCAGGTTGCCGTGGCCTTCCCCACCCCCCAGATCTCCTGAGTCATCATGCTGTGCTAATGAAAGGGATCATATCATCCTCTCTGGGGATGGTGGGTGGGGGTGTCAATATCCTGGAGCTCCCTTACCCCAACTCAATGACTTGGGGGTAAAGTTCTCTTCCTTTTGTTGCCTACCTCTTCCTCCACTCATTTGGGTTCAGAATAAACATGTCCTGAAGTTAAAGAGGAGTTAAGTCCTAAAGGAGGCATTTCTTCCCCACCTCCCTGACCTGGAACTCTGGCTACAGCCATTGTAGGAACTCCGTGCCTGGCCTGTCAGCTCCCTGCTAGGCTACAGTGGAATAGCAGAGCCCACAGGCTTCTCGTGGGGAGTTGGCTCCTTAACATTTCTTGGCAACAGAAAGCCCCAGGCACAGCTCAGGGAGGAGGGAAGGCAGGTAAGCTTTGGACGAGAACTGGCATATTTATTTTGACCCAAATCAGGGATTTCCCCAGTCCACCCAGTACTGGGCTCTTAAGCAAAAGTCTGAGAAACAAGACAGTGGTTTGAATTCTGGGGCCTTTGTGTAGGATTGTGCCTGACCTTTATTTATTTATTAACAGCAGGGCCACTCGTCTAGGGCAGTGGAGTCTGCGTGTCTCCTGGGGCTGGGGCAGGGCATTGGCAGTTACGCAGTGGCCCTGAACCTGGTCTGGTGCCCCCGAACCTGGTCTGATGCCCCCTCAGCTCTTTGACAATCACTGTGGCTGTTGGGTTTTCTCCTATTTCTAAAAATGTTCTCTTCTTTCCTAAGTGACAGTTTTGAAGTATTGGATAACCAAGAGCTCAGGTCACACAGACCTTGGAGCCCCATCTTTGCTTGCAGCTTAGCTTTGAGATACTAAGCAAGCGAGGGACTTCACTCTTGAGGCTGTTTTTTCCTCATCTGTAAAGTGGGGATAGTGGTACGGCCTACCTCATAGGGTTGTAATGAGCACTAAATGTGAAGTGCTTGGCACAGTGCCTGGCACATGGTGAGCCACAGCTACTGTGAGTTTCTGTTTATCCCCCTTTTTTTTTTTTAAGCCCATTGTTTATTCTTTGAGAATTTGTTGTAACTTCTTCAGGATAACACCTGAGTCCACAGGCTGAGCAGCTGTGGCCCAGACAGAACTGCTCCGGCTTGGCTGTTCCAGCAGGTGGGGCGCTGGCCTCGGTGAGGGCACAGCAGCAAGGTTCACGGATATCCGTGTGTCTTGTCTGTGGCCACCAGGCACAGGTTTGGCTTCCGGTCAGTGTCCCGACACTGTGCGGGAGGTGACAACAGAGCAAAGCAGCGCAGGGGTCAGGGAGGTACAGACACTGCTGAAATCACACTACCCCACCCTCAGCTGAAGCCCCACGTTCCACAAACTTGGGGTCATAGATTGTCCAGTCACTGGCTCCCTCCCTGTCAGCACAGCACAGAGGAAGGGGCTAACTGAATCTTTTACCACTTCTGGCCTGGCTCCAGAACTTTGTTCTAGATTCCTTAAAAGTCGGTAGCTGATGTCAAACTCAATTGAGCAGTAGCTTTGATCCCTTGGTCTGGGGGTCGAAGGAAGATGGTGCTGTTATCAGCGGGGAAATGTACTATTTAAGATCAGCTTTGTTGTAAAACCATTTGTTCTAGAATAAAACTCAATTGGAAACGTGGGTGAAGTGGCCCTTCCTGTGAATTCTCAAGC